TTTCAGAACCGTTTATCTGAAGCTCTACACCTGGATAGAAATTGAGGCTGCTTCTCTGCGTCAAAGAGACTTAGATCCTCCAGGCAAGGATGGGACTTTTCACTCGTTCTGATATAATTTCAAATAGCAACGTTTATGTGGACTTGAAAGAACAAGGTTTCGGCCAGACGCGGTGGCTCACACCTGTAATCGCAGCACTTTGGGAGGCGGACGCGGGCGGATCACGAGGTCAGAAAATAGAGACCATCCTGGCTAACACGGTGAAACCGTGTCTACTAAAAATACAAAAAAATTAGCCGGGCGTGGTGGCGGGCACCTGTAGTCCCAGCTACTCGGGAGGCTGAGGCACGAGAACGGCATGAACCTTGGAGGCAGAGCTTGCCTCCAAGCTCTGCCACTGTACTCCAGCCTGGGCGACAGAGCGAGACTCCGTCTCAAAAAAAAAAAAAAAAAAGAAGAAATAACAAGGTTTCTCAGTGTGTAGTAAGAATGTACTTAAGTGGTAATACTTTTCCGTTGCAGCATGTCCTAAAAGAAACATTGTTTCCTCTTAACGTCGTCTGGCTTTATTTGACTCTGTTATCCATCCAGATGAAAGGCTAGGCAGTTTGTTACTTTCTCAGCCCAAGCTAAGTTTTACCGTCTCAGCAAGAACGACTCAGTCTCTCAAATCATAGCTAATTCTCCTCTGAGGGCCTTGCTGAAGTTCTGCGTTTGCTTGCTCCGCTTTCCTCTCATTTTGGACCTCCAGCCTTCCTGTAGTCCGAGGCCCTGCACCGGGGTCAAACGCGCCTCCGGTCTTCACGTAACCGTTCAAGCATCCCTCCTTCCCAGGACACACTCAAAGCGTCAGAGCGGTCCGCTCTTCTCAAGTCCTATTGGCTCAAGTCCATGCGTCTCATGGCACTGCCGGGTGAGAGGCGGAAAAAGGCCTTCCCAGGCGCGAGAAGATGACGTCACAGTAGCCCGGCCGGGCGCCGAGGTTGCCTTAGGGCTCTCTGCCCAGTAACAGGCATCGAACGGTGCAGACTGAAGACGCCCTCCGTCAGCGACGCCGTCGCAATGGCCATTTGTCAATTCTTCCTTCAAGGCCGGTGCCGCTTTGGAGATCGGTGCTGGAACGAACATCCCGGTGCTAGGGGTGCAGGAGGAGGACGGCAGCAACCGCAGCAGCAGCCTTCAGGTGACTCTCCTCTGAATCCTCCGCGGTAACCGGTAAAATTATTTTGTTTTATTGTTTATTTTAGGTAATAATAGACGTGGATGGAATACAACTAGCCAGAGATATTCCAATGTCATCCAGCCATCCAGTTTCTCCAAATCCACACCATGGGGGGGCAGCAGAGATCAAGAAAAGCCATATTTCAGTTCTTTTGATTCTGGAGCTTCAACTAACAGGAAGGAAGGCTTTGGATTGTCTGAGAACCCATTTGCTTCACTTAGTCCTGATGAGCAGAAAGATGAAAAGAAACTTCTGTAAGTGAAAGTTTTCAGGAAAATTACTATCCCTTTACTCTTTTTTTTTTTTTCTTTTTTGCAGGGAAGGAATTGTAAAAGATATGGAGGTTTGGGAATCATCAGGGCAGTGGATGTTTTCTGTTTATTCACCAGTGAAAAAGAAACCTAATATTTCAGGTAACTGAAAAATTGTGCATTTTTAAAGTATGTTTTAAAGATTCCGATTGATTCCTCACTTCAGGTTTTACAGACATTTCACCAGAGGAATTGAGGCTTGAATACCATAACTTCTTAACCAGCAATAACTTACAGAGTTATGTAAGTTTGTTTCCTATTAATCTACTGCAATATGAACTGTTATTTTTCTGTCTTCCGTTTTCAGCTAAATTCTGTCCAACGTTTAATAAATCAATGGAGGAACAGGGTAAATGAACTGAAAAGTCTAAATATATCAACTAAAGTAGCTTTGGTGAGTATGGGAGAGTTTTCTTGAGGGAAGTGGAAGAACACAGTATGTTCCTTGTCTTAAACAGAAATGCCTTTGGAAGATATATACCCACCTGTCTCCAAAGATCTATGGTCCCGACTGTGGCAAGTTCATTATCTTTGTAAATAAAGTTATGATGTTTCTACACCCATTCACTTTATTATTTGCACACTTTTTTTTTTCAGCTCTCTGATGTAAAGGATGGAGTAAATCAAGCAGCACCTGCATTTGGATTTGGCAGCAGTCAAGCAGCAACATTTATGTCGCCAGGTAAGTGATAAAGTAATGCAGGACTTCACTGAGTTGTTTTTTTTGTTGTTGTTGTTGTTTGTAGGCTTTCCAGTCAATAACAGCAGCAGTGATAATGCTCAGAACTTTAGTTTTAAAACAAACTCTGGATTTGCTGCTGCCTCTTCTGGAAGCCCTGCTGGTTTTGGGAGTTCCCCAGCATTTGGAGCTGCAGCCTCTACCAGTTCAGGTATCTCTACTTCTGCTCCAGCTTTTGGATTTGGGAAGCCTGAAGTCACATCGGCTGCATCATTTTCATTCAAAAGCCCTGCAGCTTCCAGTTTTGGATCACCTGGATTTTCAGGACTTCCAGCTTCCTTGGCAACAGGTCCTGTCAGAGCTCCAGTGGCCCCAGCCTTTGGAGGTGGCAGTTCTGTGGCTGGTTTTGGTAGTCCGGGCTCACATTCTCACACTGCTTTTTCTAAGCCATCCAGTGACACTTTTGGAAATAGCAGCATATCCACTTCTCTGTCAGCCTCAAGCAGCATCATTGCAACAGATAATGTGTTATTCACACCCAGAGATAAACTAACAGTAGAAGAACTGGAACAATTTCAATCCAAGAAATTTACTCTGGGAAAAATTCCATTAAAGCCTCCACCTCTGGAACTTCTAAATGTTTAAAAGGGCAATTTTAAATACAAAAAAGAATGATGTTTAAAATTGCTTTGAGTGATTCATACAGAGATGTATATATGCATACATGTATATATTCATAAGGAATATAAGCTTCCATCAATAGTGATTTTAAATTTGATTTTTTTCTTAACTCTAAATATTTAAGTAAAAAGTAACAAAAACTCTGCAAGCAAGGGAATTTTTTTGTACTGTAATTTTGAATGGAACTGAAAAATTATGCACGAATAAAGTACTTTTCTCATGCCATACCACTTTACTGTCTCACAATTTAAAGTTTT